CCTATATGGGCATTTTTGGGTAGATTGGGAGGGGTGGTGGGGGTACTTCCTCCAACAGGATGCCTATCTCTCTGCCCCATCAGACCCCGTCTAACAAGAAGTGAACAGAACTGAGACCAAACAGAACATATTGAATAAATATTTAAATCCTGATACTAGAGGTGGCATGGAGGGCCACAAAATTGAAGTTATCCTGTTTCCTGGCATGGGAACAAACTTTCAAAGAGTCACCGGGTGCAGTGGCTCATGCCTGTAATCCCAGCACTTTAGGAGGCTGAGGCAGGAGGATTGCCTGAGCCCAGGAATTCAAGACAGCCTGGGCAACAAAACGAGACTCCGTCTCTACAAAAATAAAATAATTAGCCAAGTGTGGTGGAGCACTTGTAGTACCAGCTACGAGGGAGGTTTAGCAGGGAGGATTCCTTGAACCCAGGAGTTCGAGGCTGCAGTGAGCTGAGATCACACTACTGCACTCCAGCCTGGGTGACAGAGCCAGTGACACCCGGTCTATTAAAAAAAGAAAGAAAGAAAAAAAAGAAAACTTTTAAGGGGTCTAATTTCTTCACTTTTCCATTCTCCCTTTGTCAGGTAGGAGAAGGGAGTAGGGAGTGACTGGACCTGGAAAGGAGGGCTGCAGTAGCTATAATATTGACCCCTTTCCTTTAAAAATCCTACGCCGGCACAGATTTCCCAGACGCTCTCTAGGTGGCCTCAGACTCCACCCCTTTGGTCTTCCGCTTCTGGTTTCCGATTGTAGTGTTTAAATCTCGCGCGCTTTACAAGGATTGGCTACATCAGCGGATAGTTGGCAGTCTGCGTGCTACCCCTCCTCCTCGCCTTTTCTCCCCGGGCAAAAGGTTTTCAAATTCGACCAATCAGCGGGCGCGCTCCCTCAGCCGAGCCGCGACACCCAAGGGTTAACCGCAACCAACCGGAGGCGGGTATTGGAGAAAAGAGCCAATCAGGAGGGCGCAGAGGTGTGTCCTGGGGGCTTATAAAGGCGGCCTCGCGGCGCGCGCGCGACAGCAGTTACACTGCGGCGGGCGTCTGTTCTAGTGTTTGAGCCGTCGTGCTTCACCGGTCTACCTCGCTAGCATGTCGGGCCGCGGCAAGACTGGCGGCAAGGCCCGCGCCAAGGCCAAGTCGCGCTCGTCGCGCGCCGGCCTCCAGTTCCCAGTGGGCCGTGTACACCGGCTGCTGCGGAAGGGCCACTACGCCGAGCGCGTTGGCGCCGGCGCGCCAGTGTACCTGGCGGCAGTGCTGGAGTACCTCACCGCTGAGATCCTGGAGCTGGCGGGCAATGCGGCCCGCGACAACAAGAAGACGCGAATCATCCCCCGCCACCTGCAGCTGGCCATCCGCAACGACGAGGAGCTCAACAAGCTGCTGGGCGGCGTGACGATCGCCCAGGGAGGCGTCCTGCCCAACATCCAGGCCGTGCTGCTGCCCAAGAAGACCAGCGCCACCGTGGGGCCGAAGGCGCCCTCGGGCGGCAAGAAGGCCACCCAGGCCTCCCAGGAGTACTAAGAGGGCCCGCGCCGCGGCCGGCCGCCAGGCCTCCCCATGCCACCACAAAGGCCCTTTTAAGGGCCACCACCGCCCTCATGGAAAGAGCTGAGCCGCTTCAGACTGCGGGGCAAGCGGGCCGCGGCTCCCTTCCCCTCCCCTCCCCTCGCCCGCCTTCGCCGCCCGGCCTCGAGTCCCCGCCCGCCCCCGCTCCCGTCCCGCACCGCCTGCCGCGTCGGCCTCGGGCCCTGCCCTGTCCGCCGTCCGCCCTCCGGTAGGGTTCGGGCCTTCCGGATGCGGCTTGGGCGCTCTTCGGGGACCTCCGTGGCGCGGAAGACCCGAGCCTGCCGGGGGGAGGCCGGCGGCGCCGCACCTGCCCGCCTCGGCGTTCGTGACTCAGCCGCCCCATCCCGAGTCGCTAAGGGGCTGCGGGGAGGCCGCAGCACCTTCTGGAAGACTTGGCCTTCCGCTCTGACGCAGGGCCGAGGTGGGCAGTCCAGGCCGAGAGGCCGGCGGCCCTGAAGGTGAGTGAGGCCCTCGGCAGCTGCAGCCGGGGTGTCTGGTACCCCCCCGGCGTGGTGCTTAGCCCAGGACTTTCAGACGCGGCCGCTGGCCGGGAGGCTTTGGTGGGAGAGACGCGATCGCCGATTTCGGTCTGGCGCCCCTTCTGCGGCCGGGACCCAGGCCTTTCACATCAGCTCTCCCTCCATCTTCATTCATAGGTCTGCGCTGGGGCCGGGACGAAGCACTTGGTAACAGGCACATCTTCCTCCCGAGTGACTGCCTCCTAGGAGGACATTTAGGGGAGGGCAGAGGCCTGCAGTTTGGCTTCACGGCTGGCTATGTGGACAGCAAGAGTCGTTTTCGCGGAAGCCGACTGGCAGCCAGGCCTGTCGGGCCCCCCGACGCCGCCCCATTTCCCTTCCAGCAAACTCAACTCGGCAATCCAAGCACCTAGATACCAGCACAAGTCGGTTAATCCCTGTCTGGACTGAGCCTCCGTTGGCTTCTGAACTGGAATTCTGCAGCTAACCCTTCCACGACTAGAACCTTAGGCATTGGGGAGTTTTAGATGGACTAATTTTATTAAAGGATTGTTTTTTTTTTAAATGGAGCGTTTGTTTTCATTTTGCAAGAGAGTT